GGCACTCCCACACCATACCCTAGGGCTGGGTCCCTTCCTTGGCCTCTGTCCTCAGCCCCTCTGACGTTAGAGGAGTTGGAACCCAGGCTCCCCCTTCCCCTCTCCCAGGTGCCCCATGGCAGCCCAGACTCTGTGTCTGCAGTTCAGGGGCAGGGAGTCAGGAGGGCAGGCACAAAGCGTTCTCAGGAAGAACTGGCAATCGGGCGCAAGGGTATCATCTGCCCGGGTGCTCTGGGCACCCTGGAGTCCTCTCCCCACCTCCCACCCCCACCTGATCCTTCCCAGCTGCCACCATTCCTCTCCCACCACACCACCCAGGCCAAAATCACTCCATCCATGACGCCTACAGTAGCCCAGCGTAGGTCTCCCTGGACCACATTTATCCTCAAGGGCCTGTGTCCTTATCCCCCCTTCACCCCCAACTCTCCCCTGCCACAGCCAGCCCTCTGTTCCTCTCACACCCCAAGCTCATTCCTACCTTCACTGGCCTCTTACTCCCCAGCTGAAATATCACCTCCTTAGCAGAGCTTTCCCAGTGAGATAACCCCCCCGCTCCCCGCAGAGCTCTCCCATCACCCAGGGTGTTTCCTTCATGGAACTCATGACAATGTGAGGTTGCCATGTTTCTTTGCTAAGAGGTTTCTTGTGTAAACACCAGGAAGGAAAGGACCTGTGCCTGTCCTCTTCCCTAAGCACTTGAATGAATGAATGAATGAATGAATGTGGTATGGGTGCCTGAGTGAGCAGGACCTTGAATAAGTGTGAGGTCCTCTCTAGGCTTCAGCTTCCTCCGCCTCCTCCCCTCACCGCAGCCGCCTTCCTCCACCCATCCCCACCATCCCAGCTGCTGTGAAATGGGCAAATGTCTTGCCTCCAGGACCTGGGAAGGGTGATGCAGCTCACCTCCCTCCTGTTCACACCCCAGCCACCCCAGCCATCCCAGCCGGGTCCCAGCCACCCACACAGCACCTCCTCCTGGCCCCGCCCTGCCCAGCCCCTCCCAGGTGCCTGAGGTGGAGCCGCCAGTTCCCACAGCACCCCAGCGGCCTGCCATGGGGGGTCTAAGGCCCTGGTCCCGATACGGGCTCCTGGTTGTGGCCCACTTGCTGGCCCTGGGGCTTGGGGCTGTGGTGTTCCAGGCCCTGGAGGGGCCTCCTGCATGCAGGCTTCAGGCTGAGCTCAGGGCAGAGCTGGCAGCCTTCCAGGCAGAGCATAGGGCCTGCCTGCCACCCGGAGCTCTGGAAGAGCTGCTGGGCACTGCCCTGGCCACCCAGGCCCATGGGGTCTCCACCCTGGGCAACAGCTCAGAGGGCAGGACCTGGGACCTTCCCTCAGCCCTGCTCTTCGCTGCCAGCATCCTCACCACCACAGGTAAGAGAGCCAGGCAGCCAAGTCGGGGGGTGCTCTCACTGTCCACTGACTCTCTCTTCTCCAGGTTATGGCCACATGGCCCCACTATCGCCAGGCGGAAAGGCCTTCTGCATGGTCTATGCAGCCCTGGGGCTGCCAGCCTCCTTAGCTCTCGTGGCCACCCTGCGCCATTGCCTGCTGCCTGTGCTCAGCCGCCCACGTGCCTGGGTAGCGGTCCACTGGCAGCTGTCACCGGCCAGGGCTGCGCTGCTGCAGGCAGTTGCACTGGGACTGCTGGTGGCCAGCAGCTTTGTGCTGCTGCCAGCGCTGGTGCTGTGGGGCCTTCAGGGCGACTGCAGCCTGCTGGGGGCCGTCTACTTCTGCTTCAGCTCGCTCAGCACCATTGGCCTGGAGGACTTGCTGCCCGGCCGCGGCCGCAGCCTGCACCCCGTGATTTACCACCTGGGCCAGCTCGCACTTCTTGGTAAGTCCAGCCACCTAACAGCGTGTGGGGGAAGGGGGAAGAGGAGCCTGGACTAGGACTCCCATAAATCACTGGGGGGCTGGGCCTTGCAGGTGGAGGGACCTCACTCCAGGGCACGGCGTGGGAGGGGTAGTCGAAGAGCTCTGGTGGCAGCGTTGAGAAGGGGGTGAGTGGTGCCAGTTGCCAGGGCAAGTCACTGCGCTGGGAGGTGGGCGGGGAGCATCACCAGAACCCAGGCGCTGCCCCAGCACCTTCTCCTCCCCAGGTTACTTGCTTCTAGGACTCTTGGCCATGCTGCTGGCAGTGGAGACCTTCTCTGAGCTGCCGCAGGTCCGTGCCATGGGGAAGTTCTTCAGACCCAGTGGTCCTGTGACTGCTGAGGACCAAGGTGGCATCCTAGGGCAGGATGAACTGGCTCTGAGCACCCTGCCGCCCGCGGCCCCAGCTTCAGGACAAGCCCCTGCTTGCTGAAGCGTCAGGTGACCGAGTTCAGCTCCGTAAGGTGGCGGCACCTGAGGAGGAAGCAGCCAGGAGTGGCTGGGGAAGAATCTGGAGATGGAGCCGCGGTGAGGGTGGGCGGGAGGCCTCAGAGGATACTGTTAATCATAAAATGAGCAACGACTTCGGCTATTTTCAACTATTTCGAATGGGACTTCCCTGAGCCACCGGCCA